ACTCAAATCAGAAAACGTAGCTTACACTTGAAACGGCATTTTTCAGAGCCGTCCATAGTTACACAAGAAAGGATGATAACTTGCTTCTGTTAGGGTATTTTTTGCTTTTCGTTTGGATTGGTTTGTTTTGAGACAGTCTAGTTCTGTCACCCAGGCTGGAGTGCAGCGGCGCGATATCGGCTTACTGCAACCTCCACCCCGCCGCTTCACGCGGTTCTCATGCCTCAGCCTCCTGTGTACTTGGGATTACAGGCGTCTGCTACCGCGCCCAGCTAGTTTTTGTATTTTTATGCGAGACGGGGTTTCACCATTTTAGCCAGGGTTGTCTTGAACTCCTGGCCTCTAGTGATCGTCCCATCTCGCCCTCCCAAAATGCTGGGATTACAGGCGTGAGCCACCGCCCCCCTAGCCTAATGGTGTTAAAAAGTTAAGTTTCGAGAAAATAACACCTTCCTTTAGAAAGTACATTTTAGAGTATACAAAGTGAAACTTAAGGCCAACCAAAATAAGACATTTTGAGAACAGGCAGGGTGGGAATGTGACTTGGACTTAGAAAACAAAGGGCAAGGAAACTTGCTGTTCGCCAGTAACAAAATAGCATGGAATCTCATTCTCTGAATATAAGCGTTATTTCCCGACATGAGTCTGAACGTTTCTGGTGGTTTAGTGAGTGTTCACCAGCATTGATAACTTGCGAGACTGTCAGGAATGCAGAATTTCAAGTCCCACTCAAACTTACTGAATCGGAATTTACATTTTAAAAATCCTTAGATACCTTGTTATACACTCTGTTCTTTGGGACTGGATGAACTAGAATTTTAGACAATTTGTCGCTGCAGATAACTGAAACGAAAAGGACAGGATGGGCGGTGGGGCAACTCATCCAATAAGATTGTCTAGTAATGAACCAATCAGTCTGGTCACTCTTCAGCCAATGATTTTATCGCGCGGGACTTTTGAAATATTACAGGACCAATCAGAATGTTTCTCACTATATTTAAAGGCCACTTGCTCTCAGTTCACTACACTTTTGTGTGTGCTCTCATTGCAAATGGCTCGTACGAAGCAAACAGCTCGCAAGTCTACCGGCGGCAAAGCTCCGCGCAAGCAGCTTGCTACTAAAGCAGCCCGTAAGAGCGCTCCGGCCACCGGTGGCGTGAAGAAACCTCATCGCTACCGCCCGGGCACCGTGGCCTTGCGCGAAATCCGTCGCTACCAGAAGTCCACCGAGCTGCTGATCCGGAAGCTGCCGTTCCAGCGCCTGGTGCGAGAAATCGCCCAGGACTTCAAAACCGACCTGCGTTTCCAGAGCTCTGCGGTGATGGCGCTGCAGGAGGCTTGTGAGGCCTACCTGGTGGGACTCTTCGAAGACACCAATCTGTGCGCTATTCACGCTAAACGCGTCACCATCATGCCCAAAGATATCCAGCTGGCACGTCGCATCCGTGGGGAAAGGGCATAAGTCTGCCCGTTTCTTCCTCATTGAAAAGGCTCTTTTCAGAGCCACTCACAATTTCACTTAAAAACAGTTGTAACCCATTC